TTCTGCATATAATTTTCGTAGAAAGTGTATCCTCTGGTTAGAGATATGGGGAACAGGTGGGGCTTGCAACTCTCACAGCCCCCAAATCCCAGGACCCCAGCTTGTTTGCTATAATTCAGCCATGGAAGGTCTGTGCCAGCCTGCCACATTCCTGCTGGACTTTGTCTGGAAACCAGCTGCCTGGCCAATCTCTTGAGCCTCTTCCCTAGCTCAGGGGGTGAAGTTTGGGGTGTTGGTGCCTGTGGAATAGAATCTTCCCTCGCCTTGTCTAGGAGAGGTGCTGTGTCTCACAGGGGTTCAGGACTGCTTTTCACCACCGTGTGGCCACATCCTTATCCCAGTAGATATTAAACAGAGAGTTCCCCTCTCCCTGGTTGTGAGGAAAATTCTCCTCAGACAGGGAACTCATGTCTTGAGGTTCTAAGCAGTGAGACCAGGCTGGGGCCAAGCTGGGCTGGGTGCTGGGCTGGGTGCTGTGCTGGGCCGGGCACTGGGCTGGACACCTGTGTTTGGGTTGAGGGTTGCTAGGAGCTACTCTGCCTTCTGGGGCCTGGGTGGGGCAGTGGCTGGCTGGCTTCCAGACAGAAGGCAAGTTTCTCAGTTCCTGAGTTGGGATTTGTTGCTCAGAAAAGGGAGTTGGCACAGGTTCCTGCCCTGTCCCCAGACGCTTTGTGGACGAGAACTCCTCTCTGGGGTAGAAATTAGGAGCTGTGGGCTTCACCCCTGGTCTTACCACAGATCAGCTCTGGAAGCACCTCTGTTACCTGTCAGGGGAAAACGGGTCACCATTATCGCAGCAAAGGATTCATAGAATTGTGTGAAGCTGCAGAGTGTGCAGTGAGACCCTGTCACATGGAAATAAAATGAAGTTAGGTCAAGGGCAAGAGCTGAGGGCTGACCCAGAGGCTGAAGGGAGGGCTGGAGGGATCAAGGTGTGGGCAATGCGGTGGCTGAGGGGGGTCACAGGTGTGGCTTGTTCAGTCAGGTGAGAAGGAGCACCAAGGACGTCATGGAGGTCATGACCGCGCATCCTGAGAGAGACTGGAGAACTGGTGTCCGAGAGGCCCCGCCAACACCTGTGTGATCAGTGGTTGCAGAGGCCAACATCGCCATGGGCTTTCAGGGCAGCTGGCGGACTCAGGGGCATCTGAAGCAAATTGAAACTGATGGAGAAACACAGTGTCAGACACTACCTTGAAAAAAATCATCTTTCCCCGCGACCCTAAAGGTGTCCATGTCTCAGTGACAAGGGATGGCAGGTTGATGGGTTTTGTTGACACTCTTCATAACGAACTCTTCCCAAAACCACACGGCCTCGCACTTGGGAACTGAAACATTTGTGAGTCCAATGTCAGAAAAATGGCATCCTTTTACTGACTTCTCCTTTCTCCTCTCACCCTTAGGTCCCGGATGTTACAGGTCAGAGCCCTCCAGACCCCCAAGGACTGTACTCACTGCCCAGAAATAGCTGCTGCCTCTGGGCAACCTTGTAGGCACCTTCTCCACCCAGGACATGGGCACCCGTGACGATGTCCCCGAAGGTAAGGGGCACCATGGGAGGCCTGCTGCTGGTCAGGTGCTGCTCTCCTGTGCTTCTGTCTCCAGCCAAGGTCCTGGTCCCCGTGGCCGTGTACTGCGGGAGCATCCCTCGGACCAGTGCTGGGCCCCGGGTGCTCCCGCCTGGAAGCATCAACTCCAGTCTGCCTCATGGAGAAGGTGAGATGGGAAGACCTCACCTGGTCAGGGCCTGCCAAGCCATTCACACCTCTGTCCCCCTCAGGTTCTCTCCAGCCTGAGCCAAGAGCCCTGCTGAACAACGAGGAACCGTCACAGCTCCTGCGTGGACTCGGACAGCTGGGTGGCCTCAAGCTGGACACCCCTTCCAAGGGCTGGCAGGCAAGGAATGGTCACCCCAGGAACCTCAGGGCCTTGTCTTTGGGGGACCAGCCCCTGGTGCTCCTCCCTTCTCCGGAGTCAGAGGCCAACAGCGTGGCCAGGGACACCATCCAGATTAAGGACAAGCTCAAGAAAAGGAGGCTCTCAGAGGGCTTGGCAGCGTCTTCCCGAGGTGAGCACTGGCCCCTGCCCACCCCTCACCCACTAACTGATTTCCCATCCCCATCCCTGTACAGCCTCTCTGGATCCAGGGGGAGGCCCCCAAGGAGTTCCCCTGCACAGCACCATCCCCCGAGCCACCTCTCAGAGGCTGCTGAGGGTGCCCAGGCCGATGCCTCTCATCCAGAGCATCCCTACCACCCCTGAGGCCAGCGGAGTCAAAGAGAAGGGCCTGGACCTACCGGGGAGCATTCCGGGTCCTCACGAGTTGAGACCCGGTGCTCAGGAGGTAAGGTGGTTCGACTGCTGTGAGTCTGGTCCAGGCCAGACCCCTGTCCCGCCTCTGCTCCCAGGCGCAGATCTCCTGGCAATACCTGCACTGCAATGATGAGAAGATGCAGAAGTCCCTGGGCGCCATCGTGATCCCACCCATCCCAAAGGCCAGGACGGTTGCAGCGACCCCCTCCCGTGTGCCTGGCTCCCTTCCCAGCCCGTTACCTCCAGGCCAGGGAGTCCTCACAGGCCTGAGGGCCCCACGCACGCGGTAAGAGCTCCAAGTCAAACCTTCCTTGCTGACATGATGCTTTTCTCTCCCCCGTTCTTTTAAGATTGGCTCGGGGGAGTGGGCCTCGGGAGAAGACCCCTGCATCTCTGGGTACGTATCTTCCATGCACACCTCCCTTTGTTCTTCAGCTCCACCCCTGTTCTCAACCCCTCAGAGCCAAAACCTTTGGCCTCACCCATCAGAGACAGGCCTGCCGCTGCCAAGAAGCCTGCCCTGCCTTTTTCTCAGTCTGCTCCCACGCTGACAGCCTTCTCCTTTGACTGTGCCAGAGAAGCCTGCCCTCCGCTGAAAGAAGAGGACCAGAAGGAGATCGGCACCAAGGTACCTGGGGAGCGGGAGGAGGAGGAAGTGGGGGTTAATAGAGTTTGCCTTGACCTTGTGCCAGATCCAAGTCACCATCTCCAAGTCTGCCCGGGAGAAGATGCAGCTGAAGCAGATGAAGGAGATGGAGCTGCTTCGGAGGCTGGAGGAGCCCAGGACAGGGCAGGAGCTCACTTCCCAGTGCCTGGGCTCCCAGAGAGCCTTCATGAAGGAAGGTACTGGGTGCCTGGTGTGGGATTTGCTCAGGGCCTAGTCCTAGGACTTTCTCTGTGTCCACAGGCCTCCTTCCCCTCCGGGGCAGCGGGACACTGTCTGTGCCCACTAGGCTGAGCGGCCCATGCAGAAACGACGTCAGCATCATCCTGAGGAAGTGGGCCAGCCGGGCCTCCCTGCCCAGCATCCCCATCAGCCGGCAGGAGCCCCGCTTTGCCCGCCACGCCTCAGGTGGGCAGGCCCGACTGGCAGGCACACGTGTCTGAAGCCTGCTGTTTCTTTCTTGTGAATGCAGCTAACTCATTACCTGCGGTGCTCACGTTGGGGTCTCCTGAATGGGAAGAAGAGGAGGAGATGGATCTTAGAGCCTGTAAGGAGTTGAGGCCTTTCTCGAACCCGGAGCTGGGGCTGAGGGATGCACTCCAGTGCCTCAACAGCAGTGACTGGTGAGGAGATGCTTCCACCACGTGCTGTGTTCCTTCTGCAACAGGGCCTGGCCTTGCTTCTCAGGCAGATGAAGGAGAAGGGTCTGGTGAGCATCCAGCGCTTGGCAGCCTGTCACTCAGAGGTCCTCACCGGGAAGCTGCACGACGTGTGCTTGGTGGTGACTGGGGAGGTGAGGCCCCCCAGCCTGTGTGCTGTGCATTTGCACCCTGGAGGGCCTCTCTCCTCTCTCCAAGGTCACCAACCTGCGGTCCAAGGTGTCTCACCTGGCCATCAGCACCTTGGGAGACCTCTTCCAGGCCTTGAAGAAGAATATGGACCAGGAGGCCGAGGAGATCGCCCGCTGCTTGCTGCAGAAGATGGCGGACACCAACGAGTTCATCCAGAGAGCAGCCGGCCAGTCTCTGAGGGCTATGGTGGAGAATGTGACCCTTGCCCGCTCCCTGGTGGTCCTCACCTCGGCGGGTGTCTAGTATGTGGCTGCCTGTTGTCTGAGGGGCGGGGAGACTGACCCCTGGGCCATGATTTCCTTTCAGCCACCGGAACCCCTTGATCCGGAAATACGCGGCTGAGCACCTCTCAGCTGTGCTGGAGCAGATCGGCGCTGAGAAGCTTCTCTCGGGCACCAGAGACAGCACAGACATGTTGGTGCACAACCTGGTGAGGCTGGCACAGGACTCCAACCAGGACACCAGGTAGGGCAGGGCCAGGGGCCTGGGGGCAGAGAGTTTCTTTATCTTGCTCTCTCTCCTGTGGCAGATTTTATGGCCGGAAGATGGTGAATATCTTGATGGCGAACACTAAGTTTGATGCATTTCTGAAGCAATCTCTCCCATCTTACGACTTGCAGAAGGTCATGGCGGCCATTAAACAGCAGGTGAGCTGTGGGGCATAAGTGGGTCATGGCCTTTTGGCTCATGCTCTGTGTGTATTTTTTCAAGGGAATAGAAGATAATGATGAACTTCCCTCTGCCAAAGGCCGCAAGGTGTTGAGGAGTCTGGTGGTGTGTGAGAACGGGCTGCCCATCAAGGAGGGGTATGGCTGCTCCTGTATCTCTGGGCTTCACATGGGGGGTTCAGACGCCACGCTCCTTACCTAGGCTCAGCTGCAATGGCCCAAGGCTGGTGGGGCTGCGCTCCACACTGCAGGGCCGCGGGGAGATGGTGGAGCAGCTACGGGAGCTGACACGGCTGCTGGAGGCCAAGGACTTCCGGTCCCGGATGGAAGGCGTGGGGCAGCTCCTGGAGCTCTGCAAGGCCAAGACGGAGCTTGTCACTGCCCACCTGGTCCAGGTGAGCACCGCTTGCTTTTACTCTCCCACCTGCCATGGGCTCTTGGTTTCTGTTTCTTCAATAGGTCTTTGATGCTTTCACCCCAAGGCTTCAGGATTCCAACAAGAAAGTGAACCAGTGGGCGCTGGAGTCCTTCGCCAAGATGATCCCCCTCCTCAGAGAGAGCTTACACCCCATGCTGCTCTCCATCATCATCACTGTTGCAGACAACCTCAACTCCAAGAACTCAGGGATTTACGCTGCTGCCGTGGCTGTGCTGGATGCGATGGTTGAGAGCCTGGGTGAGTGTCCCACGTGGGCCTGTGTGGCTCTGGTGTGGCCACTGACATCCCCCTTCTCTTTCAGACAACCTTTGCCTTCTACCAGCGCTTGCTGGGCGAGTGCGTTTCCTGAGTGGCCGTGCGGTGCTGGATGTCACAGATCGCCTGGCAGGTGAGCACCCCCAGCCCCACCCCACCCCATCTATGCTCATTGAATCCTCATGACCACCCCACAGGAGGATGTAGATTCCACTTGGTGGAGAAAAGGAGAATGGAGCTCAGAAAAGTGAAATGCACAAGGTCTCTTGGTGAGGAGCCCAGGATGTGTCCTGGGAGCCTGGCTGAAGGGCCAAGACCCCAACCCTGTGCTGTGCTGCTTCCCCCTGGCACTCTGCCTCCTGGGTGCCTGCATGCAGTGGCCGGTCTCTCAACTTCTTGCTCTGCCCACTTGTGGCTGCCCTGCCCGGAAAGCCTTCTCCATTCTTCTTCCTCTACCTGGGGGATGCCTGCTTGGCTCTGGCATTACCTTCTCCCTGTGTGCTTCTCAAGACTGCATCCCACATGGTATCACTGGTCTGTCTACTGCCCTCCCCTCCTAGCCCAGCTGTGAGCATCCAGAGAGGGGCCTGGCACATGCTGCATGGCTGAGGACCTTGGCACCAGCTGCCCTTTCAGCTTCTCCCCTGCCCCATCTCTTGCGCCTGGCCTTGCCTCTATGCAGGTTCTGTCCTTCCAGCATTCCTGGAGTGGCCTCTTACCTTACGGGAAGGCAGGTGCGAGTGAGGCAGGGCTGGCTGCAGGTGAGCTGGGGGAGAACAGGGTATGTAAGTAAGATGGTCCTAGACACCAGACAAGGAACCCTTTGCCATTGCTCAAAGTCAGCATTTTCTGCATGAAAGGTTTACCTGTCCTTGTCTGGGTAATTTACGGGGCCCAGAGGTGGGCAAGTATCTTCACCTTATCCACTTACTGTAATTTTTTCTTGTCTATTTCCAAGAGACCTCAAAAGAAGAGCTTCTCCATAGGTCTTCTGTTAACTCTGTGTCCACCAGGAACACAGAAGAAAATTTTTATTGACACAGGCGAGGCCTAATAATAGCACAGCTTAATAGGAGTAAATCTTCTGCTAATTACTTCAGCTGCTTCTAAGCTTGAGTTTAATGGGGCTTGCTCCCGCATGCTGGCCCCCAGAAGGGCCTCACCATCTTTGCCAGCTTAAGAGTCAACACCTGCCAGCCAGGCGACTGCCACATCCTTGCACCTGGGGAATGTGGCTCTGAAGTAGCCTGAGTTCTATTAGCCAAGACGTGATCAGAGAAGGTGGCCTGGGCTGTGGAATTGAGTTTGGGTGGGGACTGCTACTCTTCCTGTGGAGTGAGCTTCCTGGGGGCTGAAGTGTAAACACGCCTCACTCTGTGGAAGAGAATTCAAGGAGCAAGAGTGGATAAAATGTAGCA